TGGCTTACTTTAGTCACCCCTAGCGTTTAGCTTGTTTTCAATTTGTCATGATGATAGAGATCGCTGCAGTGAACATCATCAGATGCACACATGTGCTGCCTTCCAGACACCCGGAGTGGAGTCATTCAATCAGGGAATCAGCCCACAAGCATGTTGCCCTCTCCATCTGGAGCTTACATTCTGGTACCAGAGTCAGGCAAAAGGGACTGATAATGTAGGAGTTGATGTAACGAGGATGCAATGAAGAAATATAAAGCAGGGTAGGAAATAAGGAGTCACCAGGATGGGAGGGGCTGTTATAGACACAGGTCAGGGAAGGCCACTCTGAAGAAGGGATTCTTGGGCGTAGGGAGGAAGTGAGCCAGGTAGCTGCCTGGGGAAGAATATTTCAGGCAGAGAGCCACATGGCGCAGTGGTGAGAGCACCAGCTCTGTTGCCAGCCGGCCTGGGGCTCATATCATAGTTCAGTCACTGACTAGTTGTGTGACGCTGGGCAAACTACTTAACCTCTCTGTACGTCAGTTGTCTCAATTACAAAGTGAGGATGAAAATAAGAGGGCCTACCTCAATAGGGCAGTTATGATAACCAAGTGAATCGGTGCTTGCAAAGTGCTTGCAACAGTGCCTGACGCACAGTAAGCATCATATGTAAATAAAATCAGAGAGGAAGTGTGGATCCACAAGTACCGAATAGGCCGGGCATGGTGGCTCACGCCTGTAATCCCAGCACTTTGGGAGGCCGAGGCGGGCAGATCATCTGAGGTTAGGAGCTCTAGACCAGCCTGACCAACATACAGTGAAACCCTGTCTCTACTAAAAAATACAAAAACTGTAGTCCCAGCTACTTGGGAAGCTGAGGCAGGAGGCAGGAGGATTGCTTGAACCTGGGAGGCAGAGGTTGCAGTGAGCCGAGATGGTGCCACTGCACTCCAGCCTGGGCGATAGAGCAAGACTTCGTCTCTCAAAAAAAAAAAAAAAAAAAGTCCCGAAGAGAGCCTTTATGCATTGCTGAGAGCAGAAGGCTCTGGATGCACATTGCTAAGTTCTCACTCCCGTATTTTTTTAAACCAAAAATGACCACCACAGGGTCACCCAAACAACAAAACACTCACAGCTTCTGTTGAGCTGATGGTTGGAAAATAAGCAGCAAGAAAGAGACAAGATTAGGGTCTTGGGCTTTTTAGAGTCAAACTCATGCCTTGTTCCAGAACACAAGGCAGACAGTCAAGTCAGCAAATATTCACGGAGCATCTCCTCTTCCTGGGGCGAGGAGCTGGACCCGGCCTCTGTCCGGAAGGGGCATTTCCTGCCTCAGCACAGGCGCTACAGCTTTGCTCTCAGTCCCCTAAGTAAAGGAGCTGCTCAGCCTTGACTAGCCTACAACAGCCAGGGCTTTCCGGTAGATTCTGGCACTTTCTATGCCCCACCCCTTGTGGTTTCTTAGGGCTGCTGAAATGAATGACCACACACCTGGCGGCTTAAACAACACAAATGTCTTATCCTACAGTACTGTGGGACAGAGCTCCAGCAAAGGCCTTCTGGGGCTGAATTCAGGGTGCAGCAGGTCTGCGTTCCTACTGGACGCTCTAGGGGAAAATTATTTGCCTTTCCACTTCCAGCTTCTAGAAACTTCTCTGGGCCCCTGCCTTCATCTTCAAAGCCAGCTATGTTGCGTCTCTTTGCCTTTCCTCTGCAGTCACTTCTCCCTCTGCCTGACTTCCTGCTTCCCTCCACCCCTCTCAAGGGCCTCAGTGATTCCACTGGCCCCTCAGAAAAGCCAGCATCACGTTCCCACTCTGAGGGCAGTGCTTAGCAACCCAAATTCCATCTCCAAAGCCCCCCTTTCCTTGCAAGCTAAAATATTCGCAGGTTCTGGGGACATGGCCCATTGGAACTTGGACCTCTTTGGGGGCTATTGTCCTGCCCACCACGGGGGGTTAGCCTTGGACACTGTTTTCTTCCGATTTCTCCTGGACGAGAGCAGAAACAAGCTCAGTGAAGTGACTCTCCTGAGGTCACAAATGCTGGATAGAGTCAGAGCCAATGCTTCTGACTCTATCTGTTGCTGAGCTCTGTGTAGACAAAATAAACCATCTGCCGGCTGATGTCACAAGGGCTGCCCCGCTCGGCAGCCTCAGTGAGCTCCTCTCTAGAATGGGGATGAGGATATCCACTTGGAAGCCTGCTCCTCCCAGCCCGGTCCCCAGCTCACACTGGATGCTGACTAAGTGTTTCCCCTTTTCCTTTCCACTCTCTTTCTTTCCACCAGAATGTGGTGACAGATCTATTTTCGAGGGAAGAACTCGGTATTCCAGAATCACAGGGGGGATGGAGGCGGAGGTGGGTGAGTTTCCGTGGCAGGTGAGTATTCAGGCAAGAAGTGAACCTTTCTGTGGCGGCTCCATCCTCAACAAGTGGTGGATTCTCACTGCGGCTCACTGCTTATATTCCGAGGAGCTGTTGTAAGTACCATGGGCCTCCCACTGCCACCTCTCCACTTGCCCCTCTCTGGTTCTCTGCCACCAGTCCAGAAGAACTGAGTGTCGTGCTGGGGACCAACGACTTAACTAGCCCATCCATGGAAATAAAGGAGGTCGCCAGCATCATTCTTCACAAAGACTTTAAGAGAGCCAACATGGACAATGACATTGCCTTGCTGCTGCTGGCTTCGCCCATCAAGCTCGATGACCTGAAGGTGCCCATCTGCCTCCCCACGCAGCCCGGCCCTGCCACATGGCGCGAATGCTGGGTGGCAGGTTGGGGCCAGACCAATGCTGGTATGTGACTGCTCAGCTTCCCCTGGGGAAAAGGCTTCTCTAATGCGCTTTCTCTCTGGGCCAGCTGACAAAAACTCTGTGAAAACGGATCTGATGAAAGCGCCAATGGTCATCATGGACTGGGAGGAGTGTTCAAAGATGTTTCCAAAACTTACCAAAAATATGCTGTGTGCCGGATACAAGAATGAGAGCTATGATGCCTGCAAGGTAACTAGGGGGTACCCTCCCTCACCTTATAGACTCCCTGCTGAGCTGTGTTCTCTGCCCACAGGGTGACAGTGGGGGGCCTCTGGTCTGCACCCCAGAGCCTGGTGAGAAGTGGTACCAGGTGGGCATCATAAGCTGGGGAAAGAGCTGTGGAGAGAAGAACACCCCAGGGATATACACCTCGTTGGTGAACTACAACCTCTGGATCGAGAAAGTGACCCAGCTAGAGGGCAGGCCCTTCAATGCAGAGAAAAGGAGGACTTCTGTCAAACAGAAACCTATGGGCTCCCCAGTCTCGGGAGTCCCAGAGCCAGGCAGCCCCAGATCCTGGCTCCTGCTCTGTCCCCTGTCCCATGTGTTGTTCAGAGCTATTTTGTACTGATAATAAAATAGAGGCTATTCTTTCAACCGAGGGAGGGTGCATGCAAGTGCGTCTCCAG